CCTTTCATATCATACACTTAAATGAATCACGCGGTGATTCAAAAGAAAAATGAAAGAGCCTGAAATGAATATAGATATGCACTTATTGGGAATCAGGCTAAGGAATGTCTTTTTGGTCATACTGGAGAAAAAAAAGAAGCCACAAATGAAAAGACTGATATACCTTGTCAGATGAAGTTTTTTGTTTTTTTTTTTTTCTAAACTACTTTATAAATGTTGAAACTGGGGGAGCAATTCATCACTTAGAAGCGATATCATTCATACACAGAGAGTGTATGACAATAAAAGATGACAATGAAATGCAATCGGTAATAAGCATATTTACTCTGTCAAATTGGGAAAATAAGACAGGATATTTAGTCCATCAAATTGGGAAAATATTAAAGAAAGTGATTGTGTGTAGTTTTGATATCATAAAATTAGAAGTGTAAGTTCAATGCAGGACAAAGGGGTAACTTCCCTAAAAACTAAAGAATGCTAGGCAAGTATTGCAAATAATTTGTGTTTTTTTATTATCTCTATGTATCTCTACGTCTTTTGTGACATACAGAACTATCCACGATATATGACCTGTGGCAAGAAATGATTACAAAATATTATGATGCCATTTGGGAAATGGGATTCTTAAGAATTCATATTTACTCACATAAACCAGGGATTAAGTAAGAATTTTTTTTAAACCATTCTTTACATGTAATATGAACTACTTTTGAAATAAATATTTAGTTGGCTTTTACACCAGAAAATCAATAATGCTTTATATCCCTGGTGATGGGATGATGGGCTTGTTTGAGAATATAGTCAGGTTTGCTACAACGCGAATATGTTAGTACTGAGTAAAGACATTCTTTTCAACTCAGAAACACCTTGCATGCCGCCTCCCGCCGCCTCGCAGTGGGCGTGACTCGAGGTGGACGCGCATTTACGACACCATCGCCCCTAGGATCGGACTGCGCTGCGGAGGGTTCTGGGAAAGGTAGTCCCACACCTCGAGTCGACTACTTCCGTTTCCGGTGGGCGCGTCACCTTGATTGCTTCTTAGGCAGTGGTGAGGCGTCTTAGAGACGTGCATCTCCATGCGGTTGTACTGTCAGGCCATGGGAATTAGGATCGGCTCTATAGGACCAGTGTGAAGGGACAACGTGCGGCGGAGGGTCGAAGCCCACGGATTTCCATGAGCTCGGCCTGGTGAGGCAGGGGTGTAAGGAGGCGCACGTATCATGTTATCCTGCTGTTCATTTTTCTTTCACAGGCTTCCTTCTTGGAATTGTTCGTTTCTCGGAGATAATTGTATAAAAGAAGGAGAAATAACCCCACATCTCTTGACACTAGAGCTCCAGGTGAGTGAACTTTGGTTCTCTTTTGTGGCAATAAGAATAATCTGATTCTGGTTCTGATTTGTAGGTATTTGCTGATGGATTGGATGTAGAGTACGAGGAAGAAATCAAGGATGACTAGAATATTTCCTCTTCATTTCAAAGGAGAGAAGTACCTCTAGGGGCAAATCTGGACTTTTCTTTTGAACATGTTTTTTGAGTTGCTTTTTAGACATAAGAGTGGAGATGGCAGGTTGCCATGGAGTCATCAGTGTGTAGATTGTGTTGAAGGCCTGAGGCTGGATATGTTCACCAAGGGAGTGAAAGAAGATAGAGAACTTTATGTGCTGACTCTTGAGGCTTCCTGACCTGAAGAGTTCAGGGATAGGAGGAGGAAGCACAAGGAAAATTTTTACCCACCGGAAGTCTCTGGAAACCCTGAAAATCAGCCAGTCAGAGGAAGTGAGGGTAACTTAGCAAGTTTGCTTCAGGTGTGGCCCCTGGACTCACTTTGTCAGCATCCCCTGGAAACGTTTAAAACACAGACTCCTGGGCTCTACTGCAGAGATACAGAATTAGAATCTTTGGAGCTGGACTCTAGCAGTCTGTTTTCATCATTGCTCATGGTGATTTTTAAACATACTGAAGTTTGCAAAGCGCAGTCCTAGAGGATCCTGAAGTTTGAGTTTAAGTGGCATTGCGGTGGAGGCCTTGTTTCAGATCTGGCCTCTACTCTTCCCTTTGTCCTTTGTGTAGGAGGGTAGCGTGTTGCCTGGTTGTCCACACCTGGGTCAAAGGGCAATCCCCAGTTCAGGGCAGTGCATGAAGGGAGGGAGAGAGAAAGATGCTTGTCACTGTGGGCCATGCAGAGGGCTGGTACAGATGGTTAGAGGAAAGAAGGAGATTTGAGTTCCTGAAGCAGTAAAATCCAGTGAGTGTCCTAGAGTAGACAGCCCAAGTATGTGTATCTGTTTGTCTGAACTTGACCTTGAGACTTGAATTTCAAGAGGAAAGAGGCCAGGCAAGGTGGGGAAGGGTGGAAACTCATGTCCACTGTCTTTGCACTACCTCCCGAGTAGCTCTGAGCAGATTGTAAGAGTTTTGTTCAATCTGTGTGCATCACCTCCTGCTGATAGAATTGCTTAGGACCCTTAAGTGCTTCCCGTGTGCCAGAGCCATGAAAGGTAAATAAAGAAAAAGAAGACTCAATTATTTTGATGACTTAGAGATCTGACCATGGAGGCCGTGTGAAAGGTGGTAACCAGCAATTTATACCATGTGTTGCTGGATCCCAGAGTAATTAATTCAGTCTGGGGGGTGGGGCGGGGCAGAAGAGGCTTAATTTTGAAAAGGAATTCTTGCCCTGGGCTCCATGAGCATAACTCAGGAGTTCCATGAATTTGAATGGGAAAAAAATTATACTAGTCTAAGTCACAAGTAGCATTTCATTGTGAACATAGGTGCTAAGCCACAATATTATTAGCAGTACTTGTGACTTTGTCATCCATATACATCATAGATATTTTTATGTCATATTCTGGTTTGTGCAAATATTTCAGAGTATTGTTTATGCTCATTACTCTTTTGAAATTGTAGTTAAATTTATTGTTTATATTGAATGTATTAATAAAGTGGCACTATACTTGCACAGTGAGCCATGCAGAGTTTTAATAGTTTTGAAGGTTGTATTTCCATATAATTCTTTGCATTTCATTTTATGCATTTAAAACTTTATTCTCAGTAGGGATCTTTAGGTATCATCAGATTAGTGAAGGGGGGCCATGGCACAAAAAAAGTTAAAAACGCTGACTAAAGATGGCTCTAATCTATATCCTGATTTCTATAATCCCTAAGTATGGGGATTTATTGTATTTTATTTTTTGCAAGTCAAACAGTATTGCGTTAATAAAGCTTTTCCTCTCCAGGTGTTTCTTCACAGGTCACAGGTCCCATATATTTGTGGGGTCTCTCTGCCCTTCTGAGGGGCCCTGTGCCTTACTGAGAATTTAGCTGCAGGACCCTCCTCACAGACTCTTCTGTGACTGTCCTTACCCATCTGCAACACTCTTGGCTTTGTGGACTATGAGCCCCTTCAGAGTAGGGGACTAAACCTAACAAGTACTCAGTAAATGTCCTGTAAACTACTGAATGAATAGTATCCAGGGGATGTGAACCACAGCCTTGGGGCCCAGAAGAAAGGACTAAGTAAAGTTCCCTCCCGAACCTACAGGTCCCCTGACCATGGGAAGCAGTCGCGCTCTGGACAGTAAAGGTGGAGACAGGAACTTGTCAGAGCTTGGAGAGTTTCCGGAATGAAAAAGGCCTGGATCTTCTGCGTCTCCAGCTTAGGAAAACCAGAGAATAAATACAGTTGCTGCTGCTCGCAGAGAACCTAGCAGAAGAGACCATGGAGACTTTGACCTCAAGGCATGAGAAAAGAGGTGACAGCTAATAGAGGGGGTGGGTGGGGGGACTCCTCCTCATGGCCTCTTTCTCCTCCTACAGCTCTTCATTCTCAAGCCTCAGCCATTTCCCAAGATAGGGAGGAGAAGATCATGTCTCAGGTGGGTTGTTTTCTTTTCTCTCCCGAAATACCTAGATGTTTGTGTTAATGGTTTTTCATTTTAGGAGCCATTGAGCTTCAAGGACGTGGCTGTGGTCTTCACTGAGGAGGAGCTAGAGCTGCTGGACTCTACCCAGAGGCAGCTGTACCAAGATGTGATGCAGGAGAATTTCAGGAACCTACTCTCAGTGGGTGAGAGGAATCCTCTGGGTAATTGGAACTGAACTTCTTGGAGTGTTCTTTTCTCATCTCTGAATTGTCTTTAACCTCATAGGAGACAAGAATGGAAAGGATACGGAGTATATTCAAGATGAAGAATTAAGGTTCTTTTCACACAAAGAGCTCTCCTCATGCAAAATCTGGGAAGAGGTGGCAGGTGAATTACCTGGGAGCCAAGACTGTAGAGTAAATCTGCAAGGAAAAGACTTCCAGTTCTCAGAAGATGCTGCTCCCCATCAAGGGTGGGAAGGAGCATCTACGCCGTGTTTTCCAATTGAGAATTTCCTGGACAGTCTACAAGGGGATGGGCTTATCGGTCTAGAAAATCAACAGTTTCCAGCCTGGAGAGCTATAAGACCAATCCCCATTCAAGGATCTTGGGCAAAAGCGTTTGTGAACCAGTTAGGGGATGTTCAAGAAAGATGTAAAAATCTCGACACAGAAGACACAGTATATAAATGTAACTGGGATGATGACAGCTTTTGCTGGATATCTTGTCATGTTGATCACAGATTCCCTGAAATAGACAAGCCGTGTGGTTGCAATAAATGCAGAAAAGACTGCATTAAAAACTCTGTACTTCATCGCATTAACCCTGGAGAGAATGGCTTGAAAAGTAACGAATACAGAAATGGCTTCAGGGACGATGCAGACCTTCCCCCGCATCCAAGAGTACCTTTGAAAGAGAAACTCTGTCAATATGATGAGTTTAGTGAGGGCTTGAGGCACAGTGCCCATCTTAACAGACATCAAAGAGTTCCCACAGGAGAGAAATCTGTTAAGAGTCTTGAGCGTGGTCGGGGCGTCAGACAGAACACGCACATACGTAACCACCCCAGAGCCCCTGTGGGAGACATGCCCTATAGATGTGATGTCTGTGGAAAGGGGTTCAGGTATAAATCGGTTCTTCTTATTCATCAAGGGGTGCACACAGGAAGGAGACCCTATAAATGTGAGGAGTGTGGGAAGGCATTTGGTCGAAGTTCAAACCTGCTTGTCCATCAGAGGGTCCACACTGGAGAGAAACCATATAAATGCAGCGAGTGTGGGAAGGGCTTCAGTTACAGCTCAGTGCTTCAAGTCCATCAGAGGCTGCACACAGGGGAGAAGCCCTACACCTGCAGCGAGTGTGGCAAAGGCTTCTGTGCCAAGTCTGCACTGCACAAACACCAGCACATTCACCCTGGAGAAAAGCCCTACAGCTGTGGCGAGTGTGGAAAGGGATTCAGCTGCAGCTCCCACCTCAGCAGTCATCAGAAGACACACACCGGCGAGAGGCCCTACCAGTGTGACAAGTGTGGCAAAGGTTTCAGTCACAACTCGTACCTTCAAGCTCACCAGAGAGTTCACATGGGGCAGCATCTGTACAAATGTAACGTGTGTGGTAAGAGTTTCAGTTACAGCTCAGGGCTTCTCATGCATCAGAGACTGCACACAGGAGAGAAACCCTACAAATGCGAGTGCGGGAAGAGCTTTGGCCGGAGCTCCGACCTCCACATCCATCAGAGGGTCCACACAGGAGAGAAACCCTATAAATGCAGTGAGTGTGGGAAGGGCTTCCGGCGGAATTCAGACCTTCACAGCCACCAGAGGGTCCACACGGGAGAGAGGCCCTACGTGTGTGACGTGTGTGGGAAGGGTTTCATCTACAGCTCCGACCTCCTTATCCATCAGAGGGTCCACACTGGAGAGAAACCCTATAAATGTGCTGAGTGTGGCAAAGGCTTCAGTTACAGCTCAGGGCTTCTCATTCACCAGAGAGTCCACACAGGCGAGAAACCTTACAGATGCCAAGAGTGCGGAAAGGGCTTTAGGTGCACATCAAGCCTTCACAAACATCAGCGAGTCCACACGGGAAAAAAGCCCTATACGTGTGATCAGTGTGGCAAGGGATTCAGTTATGGCTCTAATCTTCGCACCCACCAGAGGTTGCACACAGGAGAGAAACCCTACACTTGTTGTGAATGTGGGAAGGGTTTCAGATATGGCTCAGGTCTCCTTAGTCATAAGAGAGTGCACACTGGCGAGAAGCCATACAGATGCCACGTGTGTGGGAAGGGCTATAGTCAGAGCTCACATCTTCAAGGTCATCAGAGGGTCCACACTGGTGAGAAACCCTATAAATGTGAGGAGTGTGGGAAGGGCTTTGGCCGCAACTCCTGTCTTCATGTTCATCAGAGAGTCCACACTGGAGAGAAGCCCTATACGTGTGGTGTGTGTGGGAAAGGCTTCAGTTATACCTCAGGTCTGCGGAACCACCAAAGAGTGCATTTAGGCGAGAACCCTTATAAGTAGATGTACATAGAGGATTCCATCTGGGACTCAGAGCTTTCTATCCATCTGAGAGCCAACACAGGAGAAAAACCATAGGAAAGTGACATGTAGGAGGGCTATAGGAGAAACTGATGATTTTACATTTTCTAGTCTGCATAGGAAGGGAACACCTGGATGTGTGATAAATAGGTTAGCACTTCAGTTACAAACTTCAGTCTTTAAGAGTCTGTTGTGCAGCGGAGTAGGCTTTAAAGAAACAGTGCAGCAGTGGTTTCAGTAATAATCCTCACTTCCATCAGAATCTGCCTGGGAGGGAGCTTTTACAATGTACAAGTGGTGAGAATGTTTCCAAGGTGCTAATTATGGACATAGATTCTTTGTGTGGGTTGATAGCTACCAATGGGACAGTGTAGAAACAAGTTTCCACCTTTCTAAAACCAGTTTGGTACATATCTTTTTAAAGATCGCTTTATAAAAACAAAAAGATAACATTAACATTTATTGAAACAAGTCACTCTGAGAAGACCAGGAACAAAGTTCTCTTGGCAGATCTGGGTGATGTGTGTGTCTCACATTTTTATCATGTTTTTATGACTGTTTTATCTTGCAGGTAAGCTTTACAGCTTTCAGAGGAGTTGTAGTACACTACAGAAATATGTCTTCTTTCCAGGTTCAAAAAGCAAAATCTGATTGGCATTGCATTGAATTATTAATTAAATAAATTTATTAATTGGCATTGCATTGAATTTATAGGTTAATTTTGAAAGAATGTGGCGTCTTTGAAATGCTGATTTTTTTTCACTTTAAAAAAATGACTTTTTTTTTACCACTGATAGTATTTCATATGGTCCCTCAGTAATATTTCTTAGAGATGGTTAAAAATAGGTTCTGAGTCATCTTAAGCATATTTCTAGGAATTTGTTTTATTGCTGTCATGAATATAATGGTTTTGCTCCAGTTCATTTCATAGTTTAACATATCAAATATTAGGTATCTTAAAAATCACAAATGCTATTTCACCCTGCAGGTTAGCAGTATTAAAATAGAATCATCAAATCCCCCATCAGTGGGGGCGGGGGGGGGGGTTGTAGAAACAGTCTGATATGGTTTGGCTCTTGTCCCCACCCAAATCTCATCTCAATTTTAATCCCCACGTGTCAGAGGAGGGCCTTGGTGGGAGATGATTGGATCACGAGGGCAGATTTCTCCCTTGCTGTTCTCATGATAGTGAGTTCTCATGAGAGCTGATGGTTTTAAGGTGTAGCCCTTCCTCGCTGTCTCTCTCCTGTCCCCTTGTGAAGAAGGTCCTTATTTCTCTTTTGCGTTCTGCCATGACTAAGTTTTCGGAGGCCTCCCCAGCCATGTGGAACTGTGTGTGAGTTAAACCTCTTTCCTTTGCAAATTACCTAGTCTCAGGTAGTTCTTTATAGCAGTGCAAAAATGGACGTAATAAGTCTTATGTACTTATTGGTGAGAGAGAAAATCCGTGCATTGTTTTCAAAAGAATTCATTAACGTATCAATTCAATTTCTATAACCTTTGAAGTGGCAGTAAATATGTAGTAATTGATACTTGGGAGATAGTTGCCCACTTGGGCAAAAACGCATGCAGAAGGTGGAGTTTTTAAATTTAAAACATTTTTAAAATAGCAAATGTTAATATTCCAGTTTCCATTGGTAGGAAATTTTTTAGATAAGTTCAGGCATATGTATGCAATGGAAAGCCACTAGAAATCTTCAGGCACACAGATAATGACAATGCAGGTTGCTCATGAAGTATTTAGTGAACCAGGAGAGTTTTAGAACAACAATTATAGCATGACCCCATTTTGTTAGTATGTTTTTCTGTGTGTATGTTTAGAGCAACAGAGAAAAAAAGATGTGGGAGAGGACATATAACTACTTATCTCTAGTGGTGGGATTCTGAATGTATAATACATATGTTGTACTTTTATGTATTTTACTTTGTAACAAAGTATCTTTCAGTTTTATAATAACAGTAGAGCTATTTTTTATAAATTAGCCTGATGGAACAATCCCTTATGATTAAAGATTCATGTTGTAACCTCTATAACTTTTTTGGCTTTTTCTCCTGTTCACCCA